GTACCTTTGCTGAAAATGAATTCACTGCAGACATATGGATTTGTTTCTGGGTTCTCTATTCTGTTCCTGTTTTTATGCCAGTGCCATGCTGTTTTGGTTACTATAACTCTGTTGTATAATCTGAAGTCGGGTAATGTGATGCTTCCAGTTTTGTTCTTTTTGCTCAGGATAGCTTTGGCTATTCTGGCTCTTTTGTGGTTCCATATAAATTTTAGGATCTTTTTTCTATGACTGTGAAGAATGTCACTGGTATTTTGATGGAGGTTGCATTGATACCTCTTAATTTTCTAAGGGTTTTCCTTATCTCTTAATTTTCTAAGGGTTTTCCTAAATAAGAGTACTAGTTTATTCTTGCTGCCAGGTGATGCTTGGTAAAGAAAGAAATGGCGGTGGATGGACCACCCTAACTCCATGATTCCAATCTTACTCAGCTTTCTAAGAGACTCGTAAGGAACCTGCTTCTTCTTATCCAGACACCCACTCACCACAGTCTAACCAAATCATCATTTTGCCTTTCAACCCAGAGGGACAGACAGTAATTTTACCCATCCACCCCATAACGCCAAACACACGTCATCATGCAGAATTTGGTGTCAGAACTGGAAGGGACTCTATGATCACTCAGGCTAATACCTCACTGTACATATGAGAAAACCCAGAGTACAGAAAAAGAAGCGACCAAGCAGCAGGGGCTTGACTTGGAGTCTAGTGCTCTTTCCCCAGTCTAGGCTCCCTCCTGCCATCTAACAAAATGAAGCCAATTTCTCTTACGGTTCTAGGGCCTCTCCTTCGCGTCTCTGCTGTGGCACCTTTCCTTAGCCGCCTCTCCGACTGCGAGAGCTGATCGAGAGCTGCCACCGGCCGCCGAAGCCTGGATCAGGCTCTGTCCCGACGCCTGACCGGAACCTGAAGCCAGCGGAAATCCTGAGAGAAAGTCTGAAACCCACTCAGTCCCCGAAACCTTGTGTGTCGTCACTGCTGTGCGTCGGCGGGAGCATTTTGCGAGTGTCCGGGGGCCTTCGTCACTTCCGCCCCCGCGGCAAAGCAGGGAGGTCGGAGGACTGGAGAGGTGGGGACCCTGGGGAGGTGGCTGCTCGGAGTCTAGGTGACGGGGCGAGACGGGGCCGGTAGGTGGCGGGAGGGGCCGGGCCGGAGCCGGCGGGAGGGCCAGGCCCGGAGGCCCCCACCCTGGCGTGCCTGCCCCGGCCGCGGCTGAGGAGGAGGAGGAGGAGGAGGAGGAGGAGGATGATCTCCAGATACACTCGGAAGGCGGTGCCACAGAGCTTGGAGCTGTGAGTGGACTGCTCAGCCACCCCAGCCGGGGCAGGAAATATAACTTTGTTTTGTCTTTCACAGGAAAGGAATAACAAAACATGCTCTTAACCATCATCCCCCTCCAGAGAAGCTGGAGGAAATTTCCCCCACCAGTGACAGTCATGAGAAAGACACAAGTTCCCAAAGGTAATAACACAAAGTGTACTTGTTTACTTATTTTTTCTCTCCTCCTCCCAAATTGTGCCTTTAGCAAGTCTGACATCACAAGAGAATCATCTTTTACATCAGCCGACACTGGGAATTCACTGTCTGCTTTTCCAAGTTATACAGGCGCAGGGATATCTACTGAAGGAAGCTCGGACTTCTCCTGGGGATATGGTGTGAGTTATATGTTATCAGTCTGATAGAGTGCCCTAAATATTTGGGGGGAATATTTTCTTCTAGGAACTCGATCAAAATGCCACTGAAAAAGTCCAGACAATGTTCACAGCCATTGATGAACTCTTGTATGAGCAGAAGTTGAGTGTGCATACCAAGAGTCTACAAGAAGAGTGCCAACAGTGGACAGCTAGCTTTCCTCACCTCAGGTACTGAAGCCCTCCAGTTGACTTGTATTCATCTTAATTGTGTCTGTGTTTCTTCATTTTGAAGGATTCTAGGTAGGCAGATAATCACTCCAAGTGAAGGTTATAGATTGTATCCTAGATCCCCTTCTGCTGTTTCCGCTTCATATGAAACAACCTTGTCTCAAGAAAGAGATTCTACTATGTGAGTATTCCATTATGTAAGTACTTCAATGTAATTAATATTTACTTCTTTTTTCCACTCCAAGATTTGGTATAAGGGGAAAGAAGTTACATTTTTCATCTTCTTATGCTCATAAAGCATCTTCCATTGCCAAATCCTCCAGCTTTTGTTCTATGGAAAGAGATGAGGAAGACTCTATAATCGTCTCAGAAGGAATAATTGAGGAATACCTAGCATTCGATCACATAGATATGTGAGTATTATGCCTTTTAAGCTTTTTACTCCCATGAAGTCTTTCCTTCTTGCTTCTGTTACAGAGAAGAGGGATTTCATGGGAAGAAATCAGAAGCAGCTACAGAGAAACAGAAATTAGGGTATCCTCCCATTGCTCCATTTTACTGCATGAAAGAAGATGTCCTTGCTTATGTGTTTGACAGTGTATGGTGCAAGGTTGTGAGCTGTATGGAGCAGTTGACACGTAGTCACTGGGAAGGATTTGCCTCTGGTAAGGATCTTTGTGAAAATAATGTAAAAATCTCTTTTGTCTTTGTGGTTTAATGAAATTGCAGCATTAAACTATCAAAATGGTGCCAGCTATGACCTTGTGACCACAGAGGATGGGACCTCTCTTAGGTGAGCAGTATGAGCAAGAAGATGTGAGGAGTGAGGTAATAAGAGTGGGCTCCTAATCCAATAGGGCTGGTGTCCTTGTAAGAAGAGGAAGGGACAGCGGAGATCTCTTTCTATTTACACGTGGAGAAAAGGCCATGTGAGGACAGAGAAAGAAGGTGGCCACCGGAAAGCCAGGACAGCACCTTGATCTTGGACTTCTGGCCTCCAGAACTGTGAGAAAATAAATGTCCATTGTGTAATCCACCCAATCAGTGCTATTTTGTTATGGCAGCCCTAGCAGACTAGTACACCATGCAATGGAATATTATTCAGCCACAAAGAGGAATTAAGTACTGATACATGTTACAACATGGATGAACCTTGAAAATATGCTAAATGAAAGAAGCCAATCACAAAGCACCATGTATATGGTATGATTCCATTCATATGAAATGTCCAGAATAGGCAGAGCCATAGAGACAGAGTTTAGTGGTTGCTGGGGGATGGATGAAGAGGGAAATTGAGAGGTACCATGTTTCTTTTCGGAGTGATAGAAATTTTTTGAAATTACATAGTGGTAATGATTGCACAACATTGTGACTATATTAGAAACCACTGAACTGCATACTTTAAAATGGTTAAAATGATGAATTTTATGTTATATGAATCTTATTTTTAAAAAAATTTTTAAAATTCTTTCAGCCTGAAAAATGTCCATTAATATTTCTTGTATGTGGGTCTGCTAGTGATTAACTGTTTCTTTTGTAGATATGAAAATTCCTTTATTTTGCTTTCATTTTTGCAAGATAATTTTATGAACTATGTGAATAGTTTGCCTTCTAGTACTTTTAAAATGCTGTCCATTTCTTCTCGCTTGCATTGTTTCTGAAAAGAAATTTGTTGTCATCCTTATCTTTGTTCCTTGGTGCATGTATTTTTTTTTCCTGGCTGCTAAGATTTTCTCTTTATCACTGGTTTTGAACAATTTGACTATGATGTGCCTTAATGTAGTTTTCCCCATGTTTCTTCTGCCTGGAGTTTGTTTAACTTCATAGATTTGTAGGTTTGTTTTCATTGTTTGGAAAGCTTTCAGCCATTATTTCTTCAGATTTTTTTTTCTGTCCCCCATCATCCGTCAGGACTTTGGTCACTCATAAATTAGTCCATTTGATCATTGATCCCTCAGGTAACTCATGCTTTAAAAAAATTTTTTTTGTATTCTTTTTTTTCTGTGTGTATTTCATTCTGGGCAATTGCTATTGTTATGCCATCAGTGTTCATTATCTTTTCTTCTACAACGTTGAATCTGCTCATTTAGTGTATTTCATGTGAGATATTGTCATTTTCATCTCAAAGTATGATTTGAGAGAGACATATATATTTTCCATGTCTCTATTTGATATTTTGAAAATGTGGAATAATTTGAATATCTGTGTTAATTCTAGGTTGGTTTCAGTTGATACTTCCTTCATTATGGCTTGTATTTTCCTGCCTGGTGATCTTTGATTAGATTTCATACATTGTGCATTTTACCTTACTAAGGGATGAATTTCTTTTTATTACTGCATATTTTCTTGAGCTTTGTTCTGAAATGCAATTAAGTTACTTGCAAACAGTTTGATCCATTCTGGTCTTTCTTTTATGATTTGTTAGGTCTGGAGCAATGTTCAGTCTAGAGCTAATTATTACCCACCTATGGAGGCAAGATCTTATTCTGCCCAGTGCTCCATGAATTGAGTTTTTCTGGTCTGGAGAGTGGGAACAGGCAGTATTCCTTGTTCCACGTGAGCAGCAAGTACTGTTCCCTTCTTTCACTTTTTTTTTTCCTAGCCTCAGGTGGCTTCTTCTCATATGTGCACTGATAGTACATTTTGAATGCTCAAATGATGCCCCACCCTCTGCAGATATCATGGGTTCTCTTCCTATTTCTCTTCTTTAAGATACTCTGTTCTATGAATCCGAGCTGCCTTGGTCTCTGGACTCTCAACTCAGGGAGTCCACCAGGCTGTGCCTCAGTTCCCACTCTTTATGCCATATCTTGGAAACTTTTTCAAGGCAATTGCAGGTCCAGTCTCATTTGTTTATCATCTCAGGGTTTACTGACTTTCATTATCTGATATACAGTGGTCTTGAAAGCCATTGTTTCATTGTTTTAGGAGAGTAAACCCAGTTCATGTTACTCCATCTTGGCTGGAAGCAGAAGTCCAACATTTTTAAACTTTTTATTGAATCACAGCTTGCCAAGAGTAAAAGGGAAAAAAAAGTTTTTATTGAAGTGTAATATACACATAGAAAATTACAAAGTAAATTTACATCAAGTAAGCTTGAGGATTTTTTGTCTCTACAAAAAGTAAAAATAATTAGCCAGGGCGTGGTGGTGCATGCCTGTAGTCCTAGCTACTCAGGGGACTAAAGCAGGAGGATCCCTTAATCCCAGGAGTTTGAGACTGCAGTGAGCTATGACTGTGCTAATATACTTCAGCCTGGATGACCGTGCAAGACCCTGTCTCTAAAAAGAAAAACAGTATGCTTTTATGACCAGCACCCAGATCAAGAATATTGCCAGTACTCCAGAAGCCTTTCTCATGCTTTCTTTCAGTCAGCTACTTAATCCGTACCCCCACAAGATAACCCCATCCTGACTTCCAACAGCACAGATTAATTTTGCCTGTTTTAAAATTTTGTAAGAATGGATTCATATAGTATATACCCTTATGCATCTGGCTTCTTTTATTCAATATTATATTTGTTAAATTCAGTTATGTTTTGCTCGCAACAAGTTTATTCCCATTGCTTATAGTGTTCCATTGTATGACTATATCACACCCTACTGTTGATGGATATGTGGGTGGTTTGTCTAGAATATAATACTATTATGAATATTTTTGTATATGTCTTTTGATGAACTTAAGTACTAGACGCATAAGGGTAGAATTGCTAGGTCAGAGGATATGCTATTCTAACTTCAGTGGATATGGCCAAAAAAATTTTCAAAGTGGTTATACCTACTTACAGCCTCTCCAGTATTGTGTGAGAGTTCCAGTTGCTCCACATTTGCCACACTTGATGTGTGGTCTTTGTGGGTTTGTTTTATTTTTAAGCCACTATGTTGTATGTGTGTTAGGTTTTTTTTTTTTTAAGCTTGTATTAGAGAATAGGACTAGCACTCTCTTTAAAATGAACTAGTTTATATTATATGAGGTTAATTTTTTTGAGACACAGGACAGGTGGTAATTAAAAGTCCAGAGTCATACCCAGACTCCCATAATAATAAACCCTGGTAATAAACAAAGGAACTCCTTCCAGTTTCAGTGTATCAACCACCACGTACCAGATAAAATCTTATTTCACCTTTCACAATTTACCAGTGTTGGGCTGTGAATTAATATTTTTATTTTTCTGTGCATTCATAAATTAAGATTATTTTATTGTATTGTAACTGTAATTTTGAGACTAAAGTCTAAAAACAAGACATCATGAAATGGAGCTGGAGGATCTCTAATTGGCATTTAGTAGGTTGACTGAAATACCTTAAAACAGGGGTCAGGAAACAACTGTCTATGCAGAGGCTGGTGGTAAAGATTTCAGTCTTTGACAACCATCCAGTCTCTGTTGCAACTACTCAACTCTGCCCTTGTAGCATGAAAGCAGCCATAAATAAGATGTAAATGAATGAGCTTGGCTGTGTACACTAGTACATACTCAGTACATATGTTCACCAAAAGATAGGTGCAAGAATGTTCATAAATAACTAGAAAACATACATCAGAAACTACCCACATGTCCATCAACAGTAGAATGTGATATATTCATACAATGGAATACTATACCACTATGAGAATAAACAAATGATTATTACAACTTTTTTTTTTTTTTTTTTTTGAGACAGTCTCGCTCCGTGGCCCAGGCTGGAGTGCAGTGGTGTGATCTCGGCTCACTGCAAGCTCCGCCTCCTGGGTTTAAGTGATTCTCCTGCCTCAGCCTCCCGAGTAGCTGGGATTACAAGTGCCTGCCACCACACCCAGCTATTTTTTGTATTTTTAGTAGAGATGGGGTTTCACTATGTTGGCCAGGCTGGTCTCGAACTCCTGACCTCAGGTGATCTGCCCACCTCGGCCTCCCAAAGTGCTGGGATCACAGGTGTGAGCCACCACACCCAGCCACACCGTTATTTTGAAAAACAGGCAGTAGTAACAGGTATGGGGTTTCTTTTTGGGGTGATAAAAAGTTATTGAACTAGATAGAGGTAAGGGTTGCACAACATCATGAATGTAACTAATGCTGCTGAATTGTATACAGTCCTGTGTGGCATAATGACACTTTGGTCAATGTTGGACCACATATATGATGGTCTCATAAGATTATAATGGAGCTGAAAAACTCCTATCACCTAATGCCATTGTAGTTGTCGTAAAGTCAAAGCACAACTCATTACTGATGTGTTTGTGGTGATGCTGGTATAAACAAACCTACTGCACTGCCAGTCATATAAAAATACAGCATAAACAATTATGTACAGTACATATACTTCATAATAAACGATTATGTTACTGGTTTATGTATATACTATATTTTTATCATTAGAGTGTTCTCC